TTAGTAGAATAATTTTTGTATTTTTAGTTTCACCATGTTGGCCAGGCTGGTCTCGAACTCCTGACCTCAACTGATCCACTACCCTTGCCCTCCCAAAGTGCTGGGATTACAGGCGTGAGCCACCGCGTCTAGCTTTTTTTTTTTTTTTTTTTTTTTTTAAGAGACATGGTCTTGCTCTGTTGCCCAGGCTGGAGTGCAGAGGTGTCACCATAGCTCACTGCACCTTCAACCTCCTGGGCTCAAGTGATCCTCCCACTTAAGCATCCTGAGTAGCTGGGACCACAGGCGCCCACCACCAAGTCCGGCTAAATTTTAATTTTTTTTTGTAGAGATGGGGGTCTCGCTTTGTTGCCCAGGCTGATCCCTAACTCCTGGCCTCAAGCAGTCCTCCCGCCTTGGCCTCCCAAAGTGTTGGGATTACAGGCGTGAGCCACTGCGCTCAGTCTGTGTATCCTGATTACTAAATTTTGGGGTGTCTCCTTAAATTCTGTGCCAGAAGCCAGTGCCTCACTCGCCCTACCCTAATTCCACCCATCCCGGTGACCCAATGTCCCCGTTCAACCTGCACCATGGCGCTTCCCAGCCCCGCTCCTAGCGCCTCCTCCCGCCCCTAGGGGTCGCCGTCGCGCCGTCATTCCCTTCCTTCGATGCCCGGGCGAGACGCGCAAAAGGTGGGAGGAGGAGAGGCCCGCGTGTGTGCATGCGCATGGCGCGGACTCCCTCATCCTGGTCAGGGAGTGGAGGGGTTGGGTCTCAGGCAGCTGTTAGCGGAGTCCTCAGTGTCTCGGTCGTTTCTCCCTGTCTTGGTGAGGGCCAGGGGACAGGTCGGGGCAGTATTTGGGGGAAGCGAGAGGCAAGCAGGGCGGGCTGGATACGGAGCGCCCTATGACTGAGGTTAGGGAGGACGCCCGAGACCCCCGGCATCCTAGTCCTGGGCCGTGGGCTCCGGACGCCGGGCCAGGACGCCTCCAGCTCCCAGGGTCCCTTGCGGGGACCATGTTTCCCCACAGGCCCCGCGGCTGCCGGGTCCTCGCCACGTCCCCTTCCCGGAGCTACGCGCCCGGCTGGGTTCCGATCCGCCGTGTCTCTCGGGGGCGGCTCGCGGGGCAGGGGCGCTCCCGGCTCGGCCGCACGCCCAAGTGTCATGCGGGAGGTACGCGGGCACGGGACCTCACCGGGTAAGAGCGAGCGAAGGGGCCGGGCGCGGTGGTAAAATTTTTCTGTGGTTTTCTCTCCCTCTAGAGAGAATGATGGCTCTGGGATCTGAAATCTTTCCTTCCGCAGGAACTGGACACGGCAGTGAGGACCAGCGTATCCAAGAGGATGGACTTAGTGATGGGGAACACCCAGGGACATGCCCGAGAGCCTCAAGAAACACCTTCAGATGACATTGCCCAGCGTCTTACATTAGAGAACTCTCCAGACAGCCCCCGAGGCCTGGGGCCGGGTGCTGCTCCCAGACTGTGAGCTCGTGGCCACGGGAAGCCTGAGTGCGGCAGAGGCCCCACAGCTGCGCCAAGTGCGGCAAAGCCTCCCGTACAGTTACTCCCTGAGCGGTCATCTCCGAAGCCCTGCTCATGAGAAGCCTCCCCTTTGCCCTGACTGTGGAAAGCGTTTCAGCCAGAGCTCCTACCTGCTGCAGCACCGGCAGATTCACCCAGGGCCGTCAGCCCTGCAAGTGCAAGGCCTGCGGGAGGGGTTTTACTCAGAGCGCATCCCTCCTCCAGCACTGGCGGGTCCACAGCGACTGGCGAGAGACCTTGTCGCTGTCCCCAGTGCGGCAAGACCTGCTGTGGCCGCTCCAACCTCATCAAGCACCAGCGAGTCCACTCGGGAGAAGCCATTCGTCTGCGGGAGTGCGGCAAGGGTTTAGCGGCCAGCTCTGCTGCTGGCTCACCAAGGAGCACACACTGGCCGAAGCCCTGCGTCTGTCCCCAGTACCAGCAGGTTTTTGGGGACCGGTGGAAGCTGATCGGCCACCAGCGAATTCACACAGGAGAGTGTGTCCCTTCTGCTGCTGCAGCTGCGGTGACAGTGTCAATGAGAAGACCTCCCTCTCCCAGCGCGTCCTTCCGCACCCAGGGGAGAAGACCTGCAGGGGTGGGAGCGTGGAGAGCGTCAGCCTCGCACCCAGCTCAGTCGCCCCGGACAGCACCTCTGGGCTCCGGCCCTGTGGGAGCCCCGGGTCCTTCCTTCAACATCTGCCCCCATCCACACTCCTGCCCCGACCTCCCTTCCTTTATCCTGGCCCCCCACTCAGTCTCCAGCCTCTGGTTCCATCCGGCCTTCCCGCAGTGCCTGCAGTGCCTCTGGGAGGCCTGGAAGTTGCCCAGGTTCCGCCAGCCACCCAGCCGGCAGCTCAGCAGGAGGGGGCGATGGGGCCCAGAAGCTGTGCGAGCGCGGGACGGGACTCGCGGGAGGCGGTTCAGGCCCCAGGCTACCCTGAGCCAGCCCGGAAGGCCTCGCAGCACAGAGCGGCCGGACCGCTCGGCGAGGCCAGGGCCAGGCTTCAGCGACAGTGCCGAGCTCCTCCACCGCCCTCGAACCCACACTGGAGAGGAGCCCTACCAGTGTTTCCGGTGTGGAAGGCCTCCAGCCGGAGGTCCAACCTGGCCCGACACTGAAGAACCAGCGTGCTGCAGCCCTGGGTGGAATTGTTGCAGCCGCCGGTGGACTGTGGATCTGAGATGCAGTCCCCTCCCTCCACACAGACCCGCTCAGGACGGCTTTTCTGTATGGCAGATCTTTCTCAGAAGTGCTGGGGGCTATTTTGTTTGTTTTTTTTCCCCTGAATTCTCGCTCCTTTCCCTTATACATTAAGGGATTTAGGCAGGTGCGGCTGCGGGCGGTGACTCACACCTGTAATCCCAGCGCTTTAAGAGACCGAGGTGGGAGGATCGCGTGAGCCCGAAGAATTTGAGACTAGCCTGGGCAGCCTAGCGAGACCGCATCTCTGTGAAATAAAAATAAAACGAGCTGGTGTGGTGGCGCTGGCCTGTAGTCCCAGCTACTCAGGAGGGTGAGG